ATGAGGCGCCCTAGCTAGCTGAACAGTCTCTGCATGAGGGATGGGGGCTGTTGGCGCCTCCCCCTCCGAGTCCCTATGTCTTACCCTGGGTGATGCAGGCGCCTGCACTCTCCCTTCCAGTCAGTGCTTTCTTGGTGTCTGGGAATGTGGGTCCAGGCCTTGCCCTGGGCTCCTCCCAGATGTCACCGAAACCTGAGAAGCCCAGGGCCTCAGGGCAGTGGGCATGGGGCATCCAGTTCCATCCGGAAGCACCTCCCGGTGACTCCTGGACCCCACCCTTAGGTCACGTGGCAGCTGCCGTCTGGCATCCTCTCTAAAAGCTCCCAGCCCAGGCCCTGGTCTGTTCTTCAAGTGGACTGGTCGCTGGGAGGCTGCGTCTGTAGGCACTGTGGCCAGCAGGAAAGCAGGGATCTCCGGGGGTCTGCCGGGCCCGCGCTCTCTCCCCACTGCCTGCTCTCTCCCTCCTGGGTTTGCTTCACTGCCCCTTGGTGTTGAAACCGCCTTGTCTAGCTCAGGTAGTGTACCCCAGCGCCCCTCTCCCATTCCCCTCCCGGCGACCCTGGGACCCTGGCAGGCCAACCCCGGTGTCTGTGGAAAACGGTCCTAACTTTAGTAGTGAGCACCTTGTCTTGGCCCTGGAATTGCTTTGTGACCTGGGACAAGTCTCTTTTTCTTTTTGGACTTGGTTCTCCCATCTGTGAAATGGGGAGCCAGCCTTCTTGCTTGCTAAGGCCTCTTCCAGCAAAACAGTTTCTCTGATTTCATGTCTTGTCTGATTTCACTGTATGCACCCCATTGAGCAAGAGCCAAAAAGGCCTGTGTGTCCCTGGTGGAGGATATTGTCCTATATTTCTTAAATTGCGACCTTGAAGGCCGCATGTTTGTGTAACTTCTTGCCACACCTGTGTTTACGCAGGAGTGTTCTTGGGACATTGTCTAGCTTGTGGTGCTAGGGTTTCTATGCCAGGGTCCCCTTCTGGGTCTGTCTTTGTGGTGCTGTATTCACCAAGTGCCCAGTGAGGGGGCTCCCAGCACCCCTGGGGAGGGTCTCTCTCTCTCTCTCTCACACACACACACATGCACACACGGCAGAGCAGGGCTGTGTGAGGCTGAGGACTGACATTCTGGGCTCCAACTCTCTCTTCTGCTCAGTTTCCAGGGGTCCTGGGACAGGTGTCTTTGTCAGTTTTTGGCTCTGAGAAATGAGGGAGTGGGGCATGAACTTGACCTTGTTGATGCTCTCTGTGTGGTAAAACCACGCAGAGAGGAACGTCAACAGAAGTGGGGGTTTCCAAGCCTGTATGACACCATCTGGGCAGGTCTGGGGTGCCCAGCCCTGGCAGAGATGCCAGGAGCTGTGGCAGCACCCTCACCAGTCTGGTAGCTGGCCAGTTTCGAGGCCGCCAGCTACTGGGAGCACATGCAGACCGGGCTCTCTGGCCTTTAATTCTTGTGATTCTGTTCCTTGCAGGCTTTGAGCTGCTTGGAGCAGGGGCTGGAGCAGCCATGACCCGCTGGAAGTCCCTCAAGGCCCCTGGGCCACACAAATCCAGCCCCTGTCAGCTGGTGGCCTCACGCCGGCGTCTGAGTGCCCCGGCCCTGGCTGCCTCCTTCTGGAGGGTCCAGGAATCTGGGGCTGAGCCCCTTTCCCAGCACAGCCTCAGGGGTCCCCCCTGCCGCCAGCTCCCTACTTCCAGGCCCAGGCAGAAGCAGTGTCCACCATTCCGGCCCTGCGTCCCAGCTCCTCAGCGTCATGGTGAGGTGGTCAGCCACAGCGGTGTTGGGGAACCCAGCCAGACATGCTGTCCTCTCTGTTCCAGGAGCCGCCCTGCCTGGAGCTAGCCTGGGGGTGAGCCAGGGTCCCCCAACCCCCGGGATGACCGCGGCCAGCCGGGCCAACCCCTACAGCATCGTGTCATTGGAGGAGGACGGGCTGCACCTGGTCACCATGTCGGGCGCCAACGGCTTCGGCAACGGCAAGGTGCACACGCGGCGCAGGTGCCGCAACCGCTTCGTCAAGAAGAATGGCCAGTGCAACATTGCGTTCGCCAACATGGACGAGAAGTCACAGCGCTACCTGGCTGACATGTTCACCACCTGTGTGGACATCCGCTGGCGCTACATGCTGCTCATCTTCTCGCTGGCCTTCCTTGCCTCCTGGCTGCTGTTCGGCGTCATCTTCTGGGTCATCGCGGTGGCACACGGTGACCTGGAGCCGGCTGAGGGCCACGGCCGCACACCCTGTGTGATGCAGGTGCACGGCTTCATGGCGGCCTTCCTCTTCTCCATCGAGACGCAGACCACCATCGGCTACGGGCTGCGCTGTGTGACGGAGGAGTGCCTGGTGGCCGTCTTCATGGTGGTGGCCCAGTCCATCGTGGGCTGCATCATCGACTCCTTCATGATTGGTGCCATCATGGCCAAGATGGCAAGGCCCAAGAAGCGGGCACAGACGCTGCTGTTCAGCCACAACGCCGTGGTGGCCCTGCGTGACGGCAAGCTCTGCCTCATGTGGCGTGTGGGCAACCTGCGCAAGAGCCACATTGTGGAGGCCCATGTGCGCGCGCAGCTCATCAAGCCGCGGGTCACCGAGGAGGGCGAGTACATCCCGCTGGACCAGATCGACATCGATGTGGGCTTCGACAAGGGCCTGGACCGCATCTTTCTGGTGTCGCCCATCACCATCTTGCATGAAATTGACGAGGCCAGCCCGCTCTTCGGCATCAGCCGGCAGGACCTGGAGACGGACGACTTTGAGATCGTGGTCATCCTGGAAGGCATGGTGGAGGCCACAGCCATGACCACCCAGGCCCGCAGCTCCTACCTGGCCAATGAGATCCTGTGGGGTCACCGCTTTGAGCCCGTGCTCTTCGAGGAGAAGAACCAGTACAAGATTGACTACTCGCACTTCCACAAGACCTATGAGGTGCCCTCTACGCCCCGCTGCAGTGCGAAGGATCTGGTAGAGAACAAGTTCCTGCTGCCCAGTGCCAACTCCTTCTGCTATGAGAACGAGCTGGCCTTCCTGAGCCGTGACGAGGAGGATGAGGCGGACGGAGACCAGGACGGCCGAAGCCGGGATGGCCTCAGCCCCCAGGCCAGGCATGACTTTGACAGACTCCAGGCTGGCGGCGGGGTCCTGGAGCAGCGGCCCTACAGACGGGGGTCAGAGATCTGAGCCAACCTTGGCCGACATGCAGCATCCACCCCTGGCCGGGGAGAGGCCCCGCGGTCGCTCAGGGGCCCTGGGTTTGAGCAGAACGGGCCCAGTGCCCTGGGTTGCAGACTCAGTAGCGTTTTAGTCGTTTTATGTTTCTTTGCAAAGGCCTCAGAAGGTTGGCCGGAGAGGGGGCAGCCAGAGCGGCAGCCCCCGGCCTCAGAGGCTATCACAGGCTCAGGGCAAAGAAGTGGCCTCCTGGGGGGCCAGGCCACGGGGGCCAGGGCTTCTGCCTGAAGATGGAGCTGCAGCCTGCGGGGAAGCAGCCCAGCTCGATGGTGGGCCCAGCCTCTGCTGTCCAAGGCTGGCTAGCTGCGGTGCTCCTTGCTGGTTTTTAACTTGGGGAGAAACACCGGGTTTCAGCTTTCTCGACCTTAGCTTGGGTGAGACTGTTTACAAAAAAAAAAAAAACCATGCAATTGGAGAAAAAAATTTTAATTCATAGGGGGCAAAAAGAACAATTAGAATTCCATGGGTCTGCCAGGATGCAGCAGCTGGCTGGAGGCTCCAGAGGGTT